AACTCTTGCTACTCAAAATGTGATCCAGGGACCAGCAACATCTGGGAGATTTTTGGTGCTCAACTGAGGGTCTTACTCTGGTCCTACTGAATCAAAAGAGGCATTTTAACAATGTCTCTAGGTGATTTGTATGCACGTTAAATTTGAAAAGCATTGGCCTCAAATGGTGGTTCTCAGGGTAATTTTGCCTCCCAGAGGACATACGGAAAAGAGACATTTTTATACCTCTGTGGGGAAGATAACTGGCATTTGGTGGGTGGAAGTTAGGGATGCTGTTAAACATCTTACATTGTACAGAACATGCCCCCTCCCCCAACAAGAAATTATCCTGTCCTAAATGCCGGTAGTGCTATCGCTGAACAACCCTAACCTAAAATGGTGGTTCTCAAGCTTTTAAGTGCATGGACTCACCTTGGGGTTTATTAAAACATAGGTTGCTGTTCCCTTCGAGTTTCAGATTCAGTAGAACTGGAATGGGCCTGAAACTTTGCATTTCTAACAAGTTCACAGGTGCTGCTGCTACTGCTGTTGTTGCTGGTCTAGAACCACTTTCAGAACCACTGGCCTAGAACAACCATGAAAGCATTAAGGTAAGGTGCTTGTACTAATTGGGATATAATGGTAATACTAAAGCTACCACTTACTGAGAGCTTAGTGGGTGTCAGGTGTTGCTAAGCGCTCACGACACTAGGTCACAGGTATTTACAAAAATTTTGCAGATTAGGAAAGTATGGCATCGAAATATTAAATTTTCTAAATCACAGCTAATTTCCTAATTGGTAGATCTCCGTCTGAGGTCGACGCCAAAGGCCGAGTTTTTAACCATCACGCCCACTGCCTAAAGCAGTTCTAAGATTAAGAGTTTGTTCCTTCTATGGTAAGCCCATGGCTACTCGGGATGGAGTAGCTATGGGTCCAGAGTGACGATGGCAACTCAGCAACAAAACAATTCATTTAGAGTGCACCGGGAGGAAGGGGCGGGACTTCGGCTGCGGAAGAGGCGGGCCTAACTAGCAGGAAGTCCGGGGTTGACGATGGCTGTGTTGTTGAAGGGCCTGTAGCCGGGGGGTTCCTGGCCGGATCCCGGTCTACCCTTAGCCCAGACTCGTTCCGGACCCCAGCCCGGCCCGGAACACTCTGGGCGAGACGGCGGTGGCAACTCTCCCCTTGCCGCCATGCACGACGCTTTCGAGCCAGTGCCGATCCTAGAAAAGCTGCCTCTGCAAATCGACTGTCTGGCTGCCTGGGGTGAGCCGAGGGGCCGCGGGGCCGAGGCGGAGGTTTTTGTTTTTGTTTTGTTTTGTTTTTCCAGAGGAATGGCTTCTTGTGGGAACCAAACAAGGACATCTTCTTCTCTATAGGATTCGGAAGGACGTTGGTAAGTGCACATTGCTCATGCAAAAAAATAAGGTATATAACTTTCTTCCCCTTTTTTGTAACAGTGCCAGCAGATGTAGCATCACCTGAAAGCGGCAGTAAGTGTAGACGCATTGAATTGCTTTAGCTCTGGAACTACCAGTGTTTATTTGTTTTCCATAGGTTGCAACAGATTTGAAGTGACACTAGAGAAATCCAATAAGAACTTCTCCAAAAAGATTCAGCAGGTAAGCAGTGATGGCAGTCCTTACAAGAATATTTAATTGGGTCTCATGATTTCCTATTTTCCAGATCCATGTGGTTTCCCAGTTTAAGATTCTGGTCAGCTTGTTAGGTAAGAAAAGGAGTTGCATTTGTATCCTGTGTTTGATCCTGATGTTATACCTCCTCCCAAACAGAAAATAACATTTATGTCCATGACCTATTGACATTTCAACAAATCACTACGGTTTCAAAGGCAAAGGGAGCATCACTGTTTACTTGTGACCTCCAGGTAAGTTTACCCAAGATGAAATTTGGCTTTATTATTTTCATTTGCTCTGCATGTCTCCTCCCAGCACACAGAGACCGGTGAGGAGGTGTTACGGATGTGTGTGGCAGTAAAAAAGAAGCTGCAGCTCTATTTCTGGAAGGACAGGGAATTTCATGAATTGCAGGTAAGTCCACTGTTCCTTGGTCCATGGTTGGGATTTCATTCAGATCCTTGCTCTCTTTTTTCAGGGGGACTTTAGTGTGCCAGATGTGCCCAAGTCCATGGCGTGGTGTGAAAATTCTATCTGTGTGGGTTTCAAGAGAGACTACTACCTAATAAGGGTAAAATCTTATTATTTTGCAAATATCATTAGTGCTAGGTGACTCACTCTGTTTCTTCCTATAGGTGGATGGAAAGGGGTCCATCAAAGAGCTCTTTCCAACAGGAAAACAGCTGGAGCCCTTAGTTGCACCTCTGGCAGATGGAAAAGTGGCTGTGGGCCAGGATGATCTCACCGTGGTACTCAATGAGGAAGGGATCTGCACACAGAAATGTGCCCTGAACTGGACGGACATACCAGTGGCCATGGGTGAGACCAACAGTAGCTGCTGTTTCCCACTTGGAACAACTGCTGTGTATGTTCTCTTTCACAGAGCACCAGCCTCCCTACATCATTGCAGTGTTGCCTCGATATGTTGAGATCCGAACATTTGAACCGAGGCTTCTGGTCCAAAGCATTGAATTGCAAAGGCCCCGTTTCATTACCTCAGGAGGGTAAGGAATTTCTTTTTTTGCTATGGCTGTATTCTTTTGCTAATATTCTTACTCTTGCTTCCAGATCAAACATTATCTATGTGGCCAGCAATCATTTTGTTTGGAGACTCATCCCTGTCCCCATGGCAACCCAAATCCAACAACTTCTCCAGGACAAGCAGTTTGAATTGGCTCTGCAGCTCGCAGTAAGTCTTGTTCCTGACTAGTCTTCCTTCCTGTGAACTCTTACATATTCTGCTCCGTTATTAGGAAATGAAAGATGATTCTGACAGTGAAAAGCAGCAACAAATTCATCACATCAAGAACTTGTATGCCTTCAACCTCTTCTGCCAGAAGCGTTTTGATGAGTCCATGCAGGTCTTTGCTAAACTTGGCACAGGTAACAAGTGGTGAGGCCTTTATATAAGGGACTTCCAGAGGAATCATGTTTACCTTCCATATAGATCCCACCCATGTGATGGGCCTGTACCCTGACCTGCTGCCCACAGACTACAGAAAGCAGTTGCAGTATCCCAACCCATTGCCTGTGCTCTCCGGGGCTGAATTGGAGAAGGCTCACTTAGCTCTGATTGACTACCTGACACAGGTAGGTATAGTACAGAGTGCGTGAAAGAGTTTCTGGCCTTAACCCCACATTTTGACCTTTGCAGAAACGAAGTCAATTGGTAAAGAAGCTGAATGACTCTGATCACCAGTCAAGCACCTCACCGCTCATGGAAGGCACTCCCACCATCAAATCCAAGAAGAAGCTGCTACAAATCATCGACACCACCCTGCTCAAGTGCTATCTCCATGTGAGTTACCTGAGCGCTCGGGTGCCACAATTCAGTTTCCACTGAACTCCTGCTCTTTCTGCAGACAAATGTGGCCCTGGTGGCCCCCTTGCTACGCCTGGAGAACAATCACTGCCACATCGAGGAGAGCGAGCACGTGCTAAAGAAGGCTCACAAGTACAGTGAGCTTATCATCCTGTATGAGAAGAAGGGGCTCCACGAGAAAGGTGTGGGAGTGGTTCCTTGGATCTGGGAGGGGCTCATGACCTTGTTCTTGGGCTTGGTGGCCAGCTCTGCAGGTGCTCGTGGACCAGTCCAAGAAAGCCAACTCCCCTCTGAAAGGCCACGAGAGGACAGTGCAGTATCTGCAGCATCTGGGTAAGTCCGCCTTTTGAAAGGGGTGGGAAAGCCAACTGCTGACAAGTCCTGCTTTTCCTTCTAGGCACAGAAAACCTGCATTTGATTTTCTCCTACTCAGTGTGGGTGCTGAGAGACTTCCCAGAAGATGGCCTGAAGGTGAGCCACAGGAGTCCCTTGGATTTATCTGGTCTGCTGCTGGAACTCGGGTTCATTCTAACAGATATTTACTGAAGATCTCCCGGAAGTGGAGTCTCTGCCACGTGATCGAGTCCTCGGCTTCTTAATAGAGAATTTTAAGGGTCTGGCTATTCCTTATCTGGTAAGGTATTTTTTGGTCTGCACTAAAAAGCTTACCAGTGACAAAGACCTACATCTTGCCTCAGGAACACATCATCCATGTTTGGGAGGAGACAGGCTCTCGGTTCCACAACTGCCTGATCCAGCTATACTGTGAGAAGGTGCAAGGTCTGATGAAGGAGTATCTCCTGTCCTTCCCTGCAGGTACCAGTTCTTTTAGGAAGCCGGTTGGCCCCTCCTTTCATTTTGAGCTTGGTTTCCCTTAAAGGCAAAACCCCAGTCCCAGCTGGAGAGGAAGAGGGTGAGCTGGGAGAATACCGGCAAAAGCTCCTCATGTTCTTGGAGATTTCCAGCTACTATGATCCAGGCCGGCTCATCTGTGATTTTCCCTTTGATGGTGAGTGTCTGGCTTAGGGCCAGAAGCCACTTGCAGTGGTTCCTCATATTCCTTTTCCTCCTAGGCCTCTTAGAAGAACGAGCTCTCCTGTTGGGGCGCATGGGGAAACATGAACAAGCTCTTTTCATTTATGTCCACATCTTGAAGGATACAAGGATGGCTGAGGAGTAAGTTTGCCCCAACATCCCACCTCCTAAGCACCACCTGCTCTCACCACTCTCTCCCTTGCAGGTACTGCCACAAACACTATGACCGAAACAAAGATGGCAACAAAGATGTGAGTAGTGACCCTGACCCAGGGAGCACGTGAGCCTGACGTAGCTCATGTCTCTCTGAGACAGGTGTATCTGTCCCTGCTTCGGATGTACCTGTCGCCCCCCAGCATTCACTGCCTGGGGCCAATCAAGCTGGAACTACTGGAGCCAAAAGCCAACCTCCAGGCCGCTCTGCAGGTCCTCGAGCTACACCACAGCAAACTGGACACCACCAAGGTCAGGAGTTGTTCCTAGGGAGATGGAGGGTGCACCCAGTCCCTATCTCTGTTCCTGTCCCTAGGCCCTCAACCTTCTGCCAGCAAACACTCAGATCAATGACATACGCATCTTCCTGGAAAAGGTCTTGGAAGAAAATGCACAAAAGAAACGGTTCAATCAAGTGCTCAAGAACCTTCTCCATGCAGAATTCCTGAGGGTAGGTATGGGCCTTCCAAACTCTAGGGTGGGGAACTTCTTCCTCAATCCCCCTGTTCTTCCAGGTCCAGGAAGAGCGGATTTTACACCAGCAGGTGAAGTGCATCATCACAGAGGAGAAGGTGTGCATGGTGTGTAAGAAGAAGATTGGGAACAGGTGAGCCTCCTTCACACCTGTGTGGCATCTGGAATGGCCCCCCAGCAATGTGCCTCTTCTGTAGGAGGTGCCGCTGCCAGAGAAGTGGTCACTTAGAAGCAGTCCTCACTCCCAAGCCATTTTCTTCCCTGCAGTGCATTTGCAAGATACCCCAATGGAGTGGTCGTCCATTACTTCTGTTCCAAAGAGGTAAACCCAGCTGACACTTGAGCCCAGCATCCTGGGGATCCAGCGGATGGACAGCTTGGCTCTCCCAGAGAGGTGAAGGAGCACCTGGCCTTAGGAATCCTGGCTGCCACCACCACAAGGCTCCCCATTTGGACATTACTGGCTATCTTGTGCCCTGGAACAACTCTGAATTAATTAGACTCATGGTCTGGCATTGCCAGCTTTTTAATGGGAAAAGAGATTAGTTATACCTTATACCATTATGTTGTGGGCAATTCCAGAGAATTCAGTACCTGCTTGGTCAGGAGGATGTGCACCATCTTGCCTTTGCACACCAGTCACCTGAACAAGGAAACTTGTCACAAGTGTTTGTAACCATGGGGTTGTTCATCAAGGGCTTTTCTATTAAGTACATGACTTCACAAGGACCGCTCAGCATGGCTCACTGGAGAGTTCCATGAGAGAACAGCACTCAAGCTTCTGGCCGCATGGACCCGATGGCTCGCATTCTGTGTAGTGTTTTACGTCTCCATGGTAACTGTGCCCTGCACCCCTCGGTAGCCGCCCTGTTAGTTTTCAGTCTCCTTTTCTTTCTCACCATTTATCACTTCCCTCACTGCCCTACCCAGGCTTTCTCTCCCACTTCCCTGACTCTGGGAATAACTAATATTTAAGCAAGGTAAGATGAGAAGCAAGGGGTCTCAGTTCTAGGAATACAGTGCTAGTTGATTGTCAGGTATGTTGTAAATAGACCCTCTTTGGCCATACACTCCATGCCTAGATGCCTCGGAGAGCATCATTCTCTGCCTAGGCAAGGCCCTGCATCCCTTGCCTCAGGCCGGGCTGAGTGTGACTGCAGCTCCTGAGGATGGGCCTGCCCTGTCTGGGGTATGCGTGATCCCTAGATACATGTTCCCACAGAGGTGCCTGCTCCGTCTTCGCTCACCAGACACTCAGGCAGGCTGGCTTAGTCTTTGTGCGTGGCGATTTTGTGCTCTGGGCCCTTTCTCTTTTTCCAGCCAGTTTCCATTCACTTGCCTTACAGCCTGCCCTGGCCGTCACTCCCCAGCTTTGTTCAGCAATGGTGTGGTTGGAGAGTTGTGCTGGGATAGCGCAGGAAGGTGGGTCCCGGCAACACGCAGGGGATGAGTGGACCTGGAACTGACAATGGCGTGCTGCCAAGTGTTCCTGAGAGGTGTTTAGGCACAGCAGAGGGGACGCGGGGGGCAAGAACAGCAGGACGCTGGTTTAAAAATAACTCACCGCCAAACCTGTGGAGCAGTGTGGGGCATCCTGCCAGAGGTGCACAGGCTGGAGTTTCAGGCACTGCAGGCTGATGACACACAGGGAGAGTGGCCCTGCCTCCTGTCCTCCCCGGGGTTTTTGCAGACTCGAAGTCTCACTGCACCAGTGTCTTTGATGGTGGTGAGGGTGGGTGATGGTGCCCAGCACCAACAGTTTTAGTGGCCTGTCCTTGACCTGCCGTGGTCCTTTGTAAACTATGGCTCCATGCTGTGTGACAGATCAACGTGCTGATGGTAAGTAGACTAGGCTTCCCCAGGCATGCCGTCCGTGGGGGCCTGAAGAGACAGTGAGTGCCATTGGCCCCATTCGCAGATGTGGGAGACTCTGCTCAGGCCTGTGAGGCTGGGCAGCCCTTCACCAGAGTTCGGAGGAGCAGTGTGTGGCGCCACGTCCCGACTGGCCATACCCACACAGAAGCAGTGCTGCCCGGGGCCTCATCTGGGCCAGCTTGGACTCTGCTTCCTCCAGGAGCAGCAGGGAAGCTCTGGGCCACCTCCCTGGATAGCAGGAACTTGACCTGCCATGTGTGCCCTGCCTTCCTGGCCAGCTGTGCTTGTTATCTTCCATTCTCACAAACTGTCTTTGAAGCAATAGAATAAAGAATGTGTGTTTTCTTTCCTGGTATACATACATGATCCCATGCTCCCAAGCTCCATTCTTCCTTCCCTCAACTCTCTGCCCTCCACAGAGCTATGGAGAAGGCTGGAGATGAAAGCTTTGTAGTGAGGACTGATAAAGATCTCATCACTGCTCCTTATAATAAACCTAATAAAGCAAGAAACCAAGCCTATCTGGGTCTCTTATTTCTCCCTCCCGTGGAGT